AACCAACCTGGGCTTCAGCCACATCAGTGGGCACTGGAGCTGGGGTGCACATGGGGCCTGCTCACCTTGCCCACACATCTCCAGCCAGCCAGGGCCCTGCCCAGCTTCAATTTACAGACCTGACTCTCCTCACCTTCCCCCCTGCTGTCCAGAGCTGAACATAGACTTGCACTTGGATGTCACCTGGAGTGTCACATGGGAGTGTTATGGCAGCATCATACCAAGGCCTACTGTTGCACATGGGGCCAAAACCAGTAAACAGCCACCTTCTTGGAAAGGGAATGCAAAGGCTTTGGGGGTGATGGAAAAGACCTTTTACAAATGATACCAATTAAACTGCCCTGGAAAGGGCATAGGTGGGCATCGGCCTCTCTAGGACTCTTTATTTATTATTTAATTTAAATTTTTTTTTTAGAGTTGAGGGTCTTGATATGTTGCCCAGGCCAGCCTCAAATTCCTGGGCTCAAGCGATCCTCCTGCCTCAGCCTCCCAAGTAGCTGGGACTACAGGTGCCCGTCACCATGCCCAGCTTTTGGACCTCAGTGGGCTGGGAGGAGGAGTGTTCCTGGCCCAGCGTTAGGGACTGGAGTGTGGGCAGGATGCTGGACCATATGCCAGCTGATAACCACACGCTTGTCCTCCCCTCTGGGTGTCAGTCTTGTCCTCTGTCAAAGGAAGAAATAGAATACTGCCTCGGAGTCAGAAACCCTTCCAACCATGTTCACACATGCTTTGCTCCTGTATGTCCTTGGGGGCTCCCAGGAATTTTTTTTTTTTTTTTTTTTTGAGACGGAGTCTTGCTCTGTTGCCCAGGCTGGAGTGCAGTGGCATGATCTCAGCTCACTGCAAGCTCCGCCTCCCAGGTTCACGCCATTCTCCTGCCTCAGCCTCCCGAGTAGCTGGGACTACAGGTGCCCGCCACCACGCCCGGGTAATTTTTTGTATTTTTAGTAGAGACGGGGTTTCACCATGTTAGCCAGGATGGTCTCGATCTCCCGACCTTGTGATCCGCCCGCCTCAGCCTCCCAAAGCGCTGGGATTACAGGCGTGAGCTGCTGCACCCGGCCACTCCCAGGATTTTTAATTTGTTCAGTGAGGTGGGCCAGCTACACCCAAGGCTGATGAAGCGCCTAAGCTTTGGAAAATGAAAAGATAGGCAGCCAGAGGTTCTCTGCCTGGAATTTGTCTCCACGTGGCTCCCCACTGGTCACACCTGGACATTAACCTTCTCTTCACCTGGATCTCTGTTCTTTCTGAGGCCAAACACTTCCTCCTGCTGTTCTGTGGCTCCAGCTGAGGTTGTGGCCTCCTGCCCTTCCCCCACCCCTCATGTAAGGGCTCAGGAACTCGTTTCTCTTACTCAATATTCAGGGTTTTCCTTCCTCAGGGGTGGGGAGTGGGGGTAGGGTGGCAGGGATTTCCAAGGCTGCCTTTCTTGCAGGGATGGGTGCCCCTGCCCACACCTTGGAGCCTGTTCTGGAATTTCGACCCGTCTTGATGTGCAGGAGGGGAGTGGCAAAGTCTAGTCGTGAGTCCTATCCAGCAGCCAAGGCCTGGTGGAGCCAGCTGCTGTGTGATCCCAGGTTCTGCCTTGACCCTCTCTGGGAGGAAGCTGAGTTCCACTGGACACCTACTCAAGATCTATTTAGCCCCCAGCCACACTGTGGGATTTTAAACCCATGTTTGATGTGAAATGGACTGAGAGAGGGCAGGTGATTTACCTGAGTGGTGGGAGCATTGAGATGGAGAGTACCTTAGTGACAGCAGTTAGGTGGGGAATGAGGTGGGGAATTCCACTCCCTTGCCCTGACCCTTCCATTTTCATGACCTAAGGCTGAGGCTCTCCTCTAGGTGGGGTTACCTGTGTTTGGGCTCCCAATTACTGGGCTAAATTCTAGGACCTGCCATTCCCTTGAGCCCCTAGCCCCTGGCTTGTCTCCTGGCCTCATTTGAATACGGGTCCCACCTCAAGGCTGGACACATTTCAGGCTCTGCCCCTGCTTCCGTTCCATGTCATTGGCCCCACCCCATTCTCTGGGTCACCTCCCCCTTAACCCTGTTCAGCCCCAGACGTGCCTCTGGCCAGCACGTGCTTGCCAGAAGTCAGGAGGGCCAACCTTGAGGCTGAAGGGATCTGCGCTGGCGCAGTGCACTTGGCGGGAACCATGAGGCAGAGGCTCGCGCCTCCAGAGCCTCCCTGAGCGCATGCGCCGTGGAGCTCCCTTGAGCTAGTCAAGAGTGCGGGCGAGGCGCGGGGGGTGAGGGACTGACCCTCGGGGCCCGGAGGTGGGTCAGATCTGAGCCCGGAGGACAACCCTGGGAGCATCGGGTAGAGAAACAGGATCGTGTGGGGACAGGGCGTGGGGCCACAGGAGATCGGAGCCCATGGGAGATGTGGGAGGCCGGCGTGGCCCCACGGAGGAGCGGAACCTTGGGTTGGCCTGTGCGGGCTGAGGAGGAGTTCAACAGAGTGACGGGGTATTCTGGGCAGGGGACAGCCTTTGCTGGAATTTTTCAGCCCTTGCGAAGGCCTCGGGACGTGCCTGAATGGGATGTAGTAAGACGGACAGAGTCAGAGGTAAGTGAGAACGTGCCGCCACCACCCATTCGGGGATGTTGACTGCATTCTCCTCTCTCTCCAGGTTCTCGACTGGACCGGGTTGGTGGCCTGAATGTATTAGCTTCGCTGCGTCTGCCCAAGAGGTAAGGACCACGGCCTTAGAGTTTTGCTTATTTCACCCCACTTCCATTCCTCCTCTGTCCCCAGAAATAAGAATGTCTAAGCCCCTGGAGGCCGAGAAGCAAGGTCTGGACTCCCCATCAGAGCACACAGGTGGGTGGGCAGGGAGCAGGGGGGCAGGGGTCGATGACAACACATCCTTTCCCTCTCTTTGCAGACACCGAAAGAAATGGACCAGACACTAATCATCAGGTTAGGAGGGAGTGGATAAGCGGGAGGGGGTGCCCATCCCCTTGCTCCTACTTTCTCTTTGCAGAACCCCCAAAATAAGACCTCCCCATTCTCCGTGTCCCCAACTGGCCCCAGTACAAAGGTAAGCACCTGTCAGAACAGCCAGGGAAGTGGTGCCACACACGTGCCCTCTCTTTGGTTCACAGGTGGGCATTCTCTCTGGCCTCCACTTAACATTCTGGGGTCCCGGACCCTGCCTCTCTCCCCCCCAGATCAAGGCTGAAGACCCCAGTGGCGATTCAGCCCCAGCAGCACCCCTGCCCCCTCAGCCGGCCCAGCCTCATCTGCCCCAGGCCCAACTCATGTTGACGGGCAGCCAGCTAGCTGGGGTAAGTACTTGGGGAAGGATGGGGACGAGGGGCTCCAATTCCTGCTGTCCCCGACACCCCGCAGCTCACGGCACTGATGCCAGCTCAGCAGCAGCTCCTCCTGCAGCAAGCCCAGGCCCAGCTCCTGGCCGCCGCCGTGCAGCAGTCCAGTGCCGCCGCTGCCGCTAACGCCGCTGCCGCCGCCGCCGCCGCCTCCGCCTCCTCCTCTACTTCCTCCTCCTCCTCCTCCTCTGCCTCCTCCTCGACCTCACAGCCCCCAGCCTCCTCTGGGGGGGGTGACCTGCCACCACCACAGCCTGCCAGCCAGCCCCCTGGGACCCCACAGCTCACCTTGTCCCAACCCATCCAGCTCACAGCACAGGTAAGGGCAGCCACTGGGGACCAGGCTCCCTGGCTATCTTTCTGTCCACCCCACTCCCTGCCAGGACATACAGCAGCTCCTCCAGCTCCAGCAGCTGGTGCTTGTGCCAGGCCACCACCTCCAGCCACCTGCTCAGTTCCTGCTACCGCAGGCCCAGCAGAGCCAGCCAGGTAAGGCCCCCACCCCAGATGGCCTCCCTGACCTCACCCTGTGTATTTCCCCTTGTCTTTCCAGGCCTGCTACCGACACCAAATCTATTCCAGCTACCTCAGCAAACCCAGGGAGCTCTTCTGACCTCCCAGCCCCGGGCCGGGCTTCCCACACAGGTGAGACTGTCCATTGAGTGCACCAGGCCAGGCGCTGCCCGACCCGCACCTCTCGCACCCGCAGCCCCCCAAATGCTTGGAGCCACCATCCCACCCCGAGGAGCCCAGTGATCTGGAGGAGCTGGAGCAATTCGCCCGCACCTTCAAGCAACGCCGCATCAAGCTGGGCTTCACGCAGGTCTGGAGGCACCTTGCAGGCTGGGCGGTGGGACTTCGGGCCCTTCCCCGCCCCACTGGCCCAGGGTGATGTGGGCCTGGCCATGGGCAAGCTCTACGGCAACGACTTCAGCCAGACGACCATTTCCCGCTTCGAGGCCCTCAACCTGAGCTTCAAGAACATGTGCAAACTCAAGCCCCTCCTGGAGAAGTGGCTCAACGATGCAGGTGGGACCAGGCTGGGGTTCCCGCGTAGGGGGCTTCTCATGCTCACGTCTCCCCCGGCGCACAGAGACTATGTCTGTGGACTCAAGCCTGCCCAGCCCCAACCAGCTGAGCAGCCCCAGCCTGGGTTTCGACGGCCTGCCCGGCCGGAGACGCAAGAAGAGGACCAGCATCGAGACAAACGTCCGCTTCGCCTTAGAGAAGAGTTTTCTAGCGGTGAGGCCCCCCTCTCCTGGGTGGCCCTCACCGGGCCTCGGGCTAACGAGCCCTCTGCCTGCAGAACCAGAAGCCTACCTCAGAGGAGATCCTGCTGATCGCCGAGCAGCTGCACATGGAGAAGGAAGTGATCCGCGTCTGGTTCTGCAACCGGCGCCAGAAGGAGAAACGCATCAACCCCTGCAGTGCGGCCCCCATGCTGCCCAGCCCAGGGAAGCCGGCCAGCTACAGCCCCCATATGGTACCAAGAGCCCGCCTGGGGGGTGGGGAGACGGCTAACCACACCTCCTTTCTTCTCTCCTCAGGTCACACCCCAAGGGGGCGCGGGGACCTTACCGTTGTCCCAAGCTTCCAGCAGTCTGAGCACAACAGGTCAGGGAGGGCAGAAAATGGTGAGGGGGGACGAAGACCCCATCTTTCTGTCTCTCTCTGGCAGTTACTACCTTATCCTCAGCTGTGGGGACGCTCCACCCCAGCCGGACAGCTGGAGGGGGTGGGGGCGGGGGCGGGGCTGCGCCCCCCCTCAATTCCATCCCCTCTGTCACTCCCCCACCCCCGGCCACCACCAACAGCACAAACCCCAGCCCTCAAGGCAGCCACTCGGCTATCGGCTTGTCAGGCCTGAACCCCAGCACGGGGTAAGTGGGTGCACGTGGGAAGCTGTGGGGAGCCCTGCTAATGCCTCTGCTTTGCCTCTTGCAGAAGCACAATGGTGGGGTTGAGCTCCGGGCTGAGTCCAGCCCTCATGAGCAACAACCCTTTGGCCACTATCCAAGGTGCGTGCTGCCTCATGTCACACCCATCGTCACCCTTAGCCCAGCCTCTCTCTCTCCCCGCCAGCCCTGGCCTCTGGTGGAACCCTGCCCCTTACCAGCCTTGATGGCAGCGGGAATCTGGTGCTGGGGGCAGCCGGTGCAGCCCCGGGGAGCCCTGGCCTGGTGACCTCGCCGCTCTTCTTGAATCATGCTGGGCTGCCCCTGCTCAGCACCCCGCCTGGTGTGGGCCTGGTCTCAGCAGCGGCTGCGGCTGTGGCAGCCTCCATCTCCAGCAAGTCTCCTGGCCTCTCCTCCTCATCCTCTTCATCCTCATCCTCCTCCTCCTCCACTTGCAGCGAGACGGCAGCACAGACCCCTGGAGGTCCAGGGGGGCCCGAGGCAGGGTCCAAACCTGAGTGAGGGCCAGCCATGCCTCCCCTCCCATTCCTCTGGTCCCTGCCTTGGTCCCTTGCCTGGGAAGAGGGCGAGGAGGCCAGTGGTGGGGACGCAGAGGGTCCTCAGAGCAGGAGTGACAAGGGAGGAAAGACCAAAAAAACAACCAACCAAAAAAAAAAAAAAAAAGGAAAGAAACTAACCAACAAAAGAGAAAACCAAAAATAATCACAACAGAAACCAGCTGCCCCAAAGGAACCAGAGGTGAAAAACAAACAAAAAAAAACCAAAAACAAACCAAAAAAAAAAAAAACCCACAAAATCAAACAAACCAAAAAACCAGTCGCGAGCCAGACCTCAGCGTGCTCACCCTCACTGCTACGACGCCAAATAAAAACCCCAGCCAGGGGCGGAGAAGCCTCCAGCAGGTCAGACCTCATGCCACCGAGCCCTGGCTGTGGGACCAACCCCCAACCCTGCCTCCCCCGTGGGGGCTACAGAAGGAAAAAGAGAAGATGCCAGCTTCCTAATCCCAGCCCCCAGCCCTGGGCCAGCGAAGACAGGGCACAGCCTGGGCAGATGGGCTGGGGCTTAGCACCACCCACCAAATGTTCTTTTCCAGAAGGTGAAAGAGAAAGGGCCTGAACAACCTTACACCAAATATTCAGTAGCTTCATCCAAAGGATGTACAGAATTTTTAGCATTGTGCTCAACAGAATGTGTCCCTACCATGTGTCCCCTTCTCCCCTGGCCCCCAGCTCTCCCCACCTGGGCAGGGGGTCTTGCTTTAACCTCCTCCCTCCCCCCAGCAGGGGAGAGTTCAAGGGAAGGCCTGCGGACAACTTTTCATCCCCTGTTCCTCCCTCTTTTCCCCTTTGAAGGGTGGGCTAGGCCATTTTGCCAAGTTCTAGCTCTCACAAGTCCCTCCTCAACCCTGTCACCCTCCTCTGCTCTGGAACTGACTCCCTCCCCAGCCTATGGGAAGGTGGAAATTTCAGGCAAGAGGGGATGAAGACATTCAGTTGAGGGCATTCAGTTGTCTTTTTCCATCCTGTCTGTTTCCCTGAAAAAAAAAAAAATTCATATTCCAGTGCCTATCCGTGGGATCCTTCACGTTCTTTGACATTAACCAGAAACCAAAAAGAGAACTCACCTCGCTTTTCCCACCCTGTGCCCCTCTGGTACTGGCGAATGCCTCTCCCTCCCCCCACATGCACGCACGCACACACCCCAGTGGTGGGGTTCCTCGAGATGGCATCCCCATCAGGGTCCATGTGGTGGGGACAGTGCCACAGCCTGTGGTCCCCATCTGAGAGGGCGCGGTGGTGGCCACCACTCCCACAAGACCTCCACAACTCTTGGCTGGACCCTGTGTTTGACCAGCCCCGGACACGTCTCCACTGACGACGGACAGAGGAGAGACACCACTGGGAGCCACCCTGCCCTCCTGCTATTGTGGAGGCCAACAAAGTTTTGAACCGAAAACCAAAAAAACAGAAACAAACAAACAATAAATTTAAACTAGAAAAAAAATTTATATATATATATAAACATATATATATATATATATATAAAAGGGAAAGAAGATGAGGACTCTTCAAGAATAAGATGGAACCGCGAGGCGGAGCCAAGCCCCTGCACCGGTGGTCCAGGCCCTTGTTCCCCAAGGCGGATGGAAGGACGGATGCTTCTTTCTCTTCACAAATACCTCATGGACGTTGTCTTTGGGAAAGCCGGAGGGGGCGGCTGGGGCAGGGCCTGTCCCTCGGCCAGGGCAGATGGAAGCGGGTGGGCGGGGCTGAGAGAGGGTATCAGGGACAGGGGTGAAGAGCCCCAAACTCCCCTCCCAAATCAACTGAAAAAGCTTTAAAAAAAGACAGGAAAAAAAGGAGTAAGAAAGCAAAAAGAACAGATGAAGGAAAACTTAACAACTTTTGGGTGGTTTGATTCCTCCTTTGATTTCTTTTTCGGTTCTCTTTTGTCTGACCTCTCTCCTCCCCTCCTTCCTCTCTCCTCCCCTCCTTCCTCTCTCCTCTCCTCCTTCCTGTCTCCTCTCTCTCCCTTTGCTCTCCTCTCTTCTCTCTCAATCTTGTTCTTTCTGTGTCTCTCCTCAAACCAAAGTGTTGCAGTGAAGGACACGAGCCATTGAAATCAGGGTGGGGCCTGACAGCCGTAGTGTGGCCCCTGCCCCTTGTTGGGCAGGAGCAGAGAGAGAGGAGAGCCCTGAGACCGCAGGGCTTTGGCCTGGGCAGCTTCCACTTTCTGCCGGACACTCTGAGGAGAGGCAGATGGAGCTCCAGGCCTCAGCGTTCTCTTTTTTCCTTGTCTCCCTTCTCCCACCCGGGAAATGAAACTGTTGGGCTGGGCGACGGAGGCAGCAGAGACTCGGCCATTGCAGGGGCCTCTGGGTGCCTTGTCCGGGCAGTGGTGAAGTAGCCGCCCCTCCCACCCCGGCACGATGGGGCCTGGCACCTCGTCTACCCAACCTCACCGGAATGTAAGCATCTCCGCTGAACGACTCCCTGCCCTTACCCTACCTCTGAGTTTGTCCATGTTTATTTCCTGAAGAGAGAAGGGACTGGCAAGAGGGCTTGGGCCCCAGCCCAAGGGTGGAGAGGGGGCCAAGGGCTCCTGACCAAATAGGAAGGACATTTGAGCAGAGCAAAATGAAAGGAATTACAACCAAAAACCCCCTCCGAGAAGACAGGCAGCATGGAAGGCATGGTGGAGATGACTCAAACAAAAACTATGATTCTAGACCAAAAAGGAAAAAAAAAAAAAAAAAAGGAAAGAAAATCCAGGACTCACCACCACCCACTTCATCCTGCTTCCTCCCCATCAAGTCCCACCACCTGGGACCTCTCCCCACCCCAGTATGTGGGAGTGGGGTAAAGAGGAGAGGAGGAGCAGGGGGCAGGGATGGGGCAGATGCCCTGATGTTGGTGGAGGGACCCCTGTGCAGCCGGGGGTGCTGGGGACCCTCCCCATCCAACCCTCACACCTAGGAAAAGAAAAACAAGAAAAAAAAATTCCTGGGAGGGGGAAAAATAACCAAATCCCAAGCTTTAACTACAGCTGTGAAACCAAATATTGGGAAGGGGGTAGGAGGGAGGGAGGGGCAGGTGAGCCCCAGGTCTCCCCCTGGGCCCCCCTCCCCTGAGGACTCGAGATAAGGCACCAAATACCTCATAGAACTTTAATGTTAAAAAAAGGAAACCAAATATCGTTGGCTGGGGGCCAGCCAGGGCAAGGGGCTGGGGGGCTGGAGGGAGCCAGGGTTGGGAAGGTGATGGGGGAATTCATGCCCCCCACCCCCATCTGCCCCTTACACTCTGGTCCCCCGTCTCGACTCCGGGAAACAAAACTATCTCATCGTTTTTATTTTGTGGTCTGTACAGAGCCTGTGTCCGTGTGTCTGTGTATGAGCGAGAGAGTTGGAGGGCTGGGGAGCTTTATGTGGGGGATGGGGAGGGCAACCCCAGGCTAGGCTATGGGCTAGGTTAGATGTCCGAGGTTGGGGGCCAAGGGCCTGGGCTAGAAAGAGAGGAGAGATGAGTGGGTTGGAGCAGTGGGGAGCCCTCTGAATTTCTCTTCTCCCCAACCCTGACCTCCTACTTAAGGGAGGGACAGAGACTGGGTCTACCCTAATGGTGGGCCTTTTCATTGTGCCAAAAAAAAAAAAAAAAAAATTGATGCCAGTAACTAAACCACCTCTCTCTGTTCTCTTCTGGGGGGTGGGGTGGGTGTGTGTGTGGGGGTGGGTAGGGATGGGGAACCCAAGCCCCAGTAGGAGTTGGGGCTGAGATCAGGAGGAGGGGAAGGATATGAGTTTTCCATCCATCTCCCTGGAGAAGGCCATGACGGGCTCTCCAAGCCCTGGGGAGATCTGGCGAGGGACTAGCCAAGTCAGGGTGACCTCTTGACCTGACTAGTTTTTCTAACCCACATGAACACCAGGGTGCCTCTCTCTTCCTCTAGCCCAGGGTAGGGGGACCTGAGTGAGAGAGAGAGTGAGACAGACAGCAAGATTGAGACACGCGGGCCCCCACTGGTCTCTGAGTGGGAAAGGCAAGTGCGAGAGATAAAGGCCTCCAAGAGAAAAAAGAAACAAACCAAAGATTTAACCATTTAAAAAAAAAAAAAAACCCACAGACAACTCCGCTACCTTTTTATATGTTGGAAAAAAAGTGAAAAAAAATTAAAAATAAAAATAAAAAAAAATACACAAAAACTCCAAGCCGCAAGTCCTTCATGCGGTTTAAACTTTGACCTCAGCAGTCTCCAAAGCAAGACGACGATGACAAAGGCGGAAACAAAGAAAAAATAATGTATATTTTTAAGTATTTGTCCTTGAATTGTTAGCTCCTTGTTAAACAAACAAAAGGAGAGAAAAATCCAGAGAGAAGTGTTGCTGGGATGGAGACAACTATTTACTATGTCTGTGACCCCTCCCTTCTGCCTCCCTCCCCTTCCTCTCTTTCCTGTCCTCTATCCTTGCTGCCCCTCCCCCAATATGTCCCCCAAACCCAGGGGCTCAGTATTTATTTATTTATATAATTGCAGGGTGACTGGGGGCCTCTCTCGGCAACTCGTAGAGAGCCTTTGGATAATGGCAGGGTGGGGAATGGGCGAGGAGTCTTTGGGAAGAGCAGGGGCCTGAACTTTCAACTCCTTTCTGGCCTCTTGTCCCACTGCTTCCACCATCACCTTCCAAATCCAGGGCTGCACTAGGGCAAGGTGACCACCCTACTTGGTAAAGACCTGATTGGCGCAGCCCATTCTGGTGTGGGTGTCTTTCACCACCCAGAATGACCAGGTTGGAATGGGGGTGGGTGAAGTTGGAGGGGGTGGCAAGTACAAGGCAAGGGTGCCCAGGAACCGGCATCCAGAAATCAGCCCTGGAGTAGACCTGCCTTTCCTCCATCCTTACCAAGTTAGCCTCCCTTTCAGTTCCGTCTGACCCCTGTGTTGGTAGCCCCTTCCTTCCCTTCCTGTACCCCCTCCGTCTCTTCTCGTGGTAGCGGGTTAGTGTTTCAGTGTTCTTAACTCCAATCTGCTTGTTCATTGTACAATGTGCTTCTTTTAAGGCCCCATTTTTGTAACTTGAGTGTGTCATTCATCTGAACAACAAACATCAAAAAATAAAAAATTAAAAACTGTACAGAGAGAAATGATGCCTACTCTCCCTTGGTCTCCTCTCTGTCCT